GCAGGCAGGCAGGCAGCAGCAGGAGGTGGCACGATCTGCCTTACCGTAAGGTGCCAAAAAGCAGTGAAAACCATACTCCCAGCATGCAGGCCTGGGGTCGCTTAGCTCTGGAGCTTACAGCCTTCATCATTGACCAATAGCCCCCAAAGGACGTTGCTGTTTTGAGTCTTAAGTAACGTTGAGAATGACCATTTGAACCATTCAAAAAGTCCTTGCTATATTCTAATTTGGCACCATCTCCTGTATTTCACAGTTTGGAAAGAATTCTATAAAAGATGGATAACAGTAAAACACAAAAAAGCTGGTGCTGAGATGGTAAACCTGGCTGCCCCGGCTCCTTTGCCCAAACTGTTTTCCCAGCCCTAATGTCCTCCCTTTTTCCTCCTAGGACTTCTTTTTCTTCCTTCGAGGTTGACCATAAATGCCGCCTCTAGCCCTCTGCGGCGTCCAAGCAGAAGTCGTCTCTAGCTTCTGTGCCAGCATCGCACCGTGGCTTGGCTCTGCACGGGTCATCGGACTTGGTTGTGTACATGGCTGTTTTCCCCGCTAAGTTTGGGGCGCCTCGAGCCCAGGCGCCGTGACCGTGATCGTGCGCCCACAGGCACCTGGTGCAGCGCGGGGCGCACGCCGCGGCTGGGCTAGCTTGCGGAGTTCACGGGGGTCACTCGGGCACAGGCTTGTGACCCAGGCGCGGAGAATGATTCACGGGGTGGCTCTTTGCATTCTTTGTCGGGTAGTCACGTCGGGCCGGGCACCCCGCCGACGGATACCTGCGGATGGAAAGACACCCGGCCCGACGCCAGCGAGCGGGAGAAGCCTGGATGGAGCCAGCTTCCCGCCTGCCCGGAACCCGCCGGCGACCGGTGGGCGGGGCGCGGCCGCGGGGGCGGGGTGGAGGGGGGTTGCTCGGCCGCTCCCGCCCCCTCCCCGCGCGCGGAAGCCACGCCCCCGGCCGCGCGCTCGCGCTGGGCGCGCGCCCGCCCATCCGCCCTCCGCCCTCCGCCCTCGCGCCCTCGCGCCGGGGGCGGGCGCTGCGCGTGCCGGGCGGAGAAGCGGCGCGAGCCGGGCGCTGCGAACGTTCGCCGCGGGGGTGGCTCCGGGGCCTGAGTAGGCGCTGCCGCTGCCTCAGCCGAGGGGGCTGGGCCGGAGCGTGCGGAGGAGTGAGGCCGCAGGAGACCTTCCCGACGACCCCTGCTCCGGCGGGGAAGTGAGCAAGGTGGGGGTCTGCGGCCGCCGCCGGGGCTGTGGCAGTGGTTTATTGTATCTTTCTTTGTCTCTAGGATGATTGAGGAAAGTGGGAACAAGCGGAAGACCATGGCAGAGAAGAGGCAGCTGTTCATAGAAATGCGTGAGTCTTGAGTCCTTGTTCATATGTGCGGGCTAGTTGAGCATTTCTGTTTGCCTTTTTTCAGGTGCTCAGAATTTTGATGTCATACGACTATCAACTTACAGAACAGCCTGCAAATTACGATTTGTACAAAAACGATGCAACCGTGAGTCATTTCTACTCATTTCTGTGATAGCTATTGTTGACAGTTTATTTTCTTTGTCTTTTAGTTCATCTTGTTGATATCTGGAACATGATTGAAGCCTTCCGAGACAATGGCCTTAATACACTGGACCATACCACCGAGATCAGTGTGTCCCGCCTCGAAACTGTCATCTCCTCCATCTACTATCAGTTGAACAAGCGCCTTCCTTCTACTCACCAAATTAGTGTGGAACAATCTATCAGCCTCCTCCTCAACTTTATGATTGCTGCATATGACAGGCTAGTAGTACCTTACCTTACACGCTTACTTCAGCAATTATTTCTAATATAATTTATTTTGCAGTGAGGGCCGAGGCAAGTTGACGGTATTTTCAGTTAAAGCTATGTTAGCAACCATGTGTGGTGGAAAAATGCTGGACAAATTGAGATGTAAGTATTTTCATATTATTTGAAAAATGCCATAGCTTGACTTTATTTGGTTTTGTTCTCATAGATGTTTTCTCCCAGATGTCAGATTCCAATGGCTTAATGATATTTAGCAAGTTTGACCAGTTTCTGAAGGAAGTTCTGAAGCTCCCAACAGCTGTCTTTGAAGGGCCATCTTTTGGTTACACAGAGCACTCAGTCCGCACCTGTTTTCCACAGCAGGTAAGGACAGTTTTATAGAATCTAGGGCTAGATTAAAGTATGTTTGTTTTTCTTCTCTTTACAGAGAAAGATAATGCTAAATATGTTTTTAGACACAATGATGGCTGACCCTCCTCCCCAGTGCCTTGTCTGGCTACCTCTCATGCACAGGCTTGCCCATGTTGAGAATGGTAAGCAGAACTTTTATTGTTCAATTCCGCATTTTTTTCTCCCCTTTTCTCTCCTGTCCACAAGTCTTCCATCCCGTGGAGTGCTCCTACTGCCGATGTGAGAGTATGATGGGTTTCCGGTACCGATGCCAGCAGTGCCACAACTATCAGCTCTGCCAGAATTGCTTTTGGCGTGGCCATGCCGGCGGCCCTCACAGCAACCAGCACCAGATGAAGGAGCATTCCTCTTGGGTAACTGCTTTGTGTTTCATCTGTGTCCCTGATTAATTCCTTACTATTTTCTGCTTTGACACAGAAATCTCCTGCAAAGAAGCTGAGCCATGCAATTAGTAAATCTTTGGGGTGTGTACCCACGAGAGAACCCCCGCATCCTGTTTTTCCTGAGCAACCAGAGAAACCACTTGACCTTGCACATATAGTGTAAGTATACCCCTGGATGTGCATGTGGATCATATTAATATAAGGTAAATGTCTTTTCTTTCAGTCCTCCTCGCCCTCTGACTAATATGAATGACACCATGGTTAGCCACATGTCCTCTGGAGTGCCCACTCCCACCAAGAGGTACGTATGTCTTGTGCCTTCGACTTGGGTGTACCTAGCTAATTTTTGTATTTTTTTTTTTCAGTAGAGATTGGGTTTCACCATGTTGGCCAAGCTGGTCTCAAACTCCTGATCTCAAGTGATCCAACTGCCTCAGACTCCCAAAGTGCTGGATTACGGGCACGAGCCACCATACCTGGCCTTGTTTTCAATTTTTTATCTCTAAAATGGGGACAAAAATAATATCTACCTTTTGGGGTTTATGTGAGAATTTAATGTATTATTTTTATGACTTAGGAAATAAACTGGAATGTGAGAATAAGTGAGGAAGAGACAGAATAATTTACCAGCAATGCCCTCTCAAGCAGGAAAGGAATTTTTATGGACGAATACAAAGCAATTAAGCCTGTCCCACCTACCTAGATATTACGATAACCCTTGCTGTCCTTGGACTTCAGTTTTTTATGTTTAACACCCATAGCATTCAAACCCAGACTCCAGATCAAAGATGTTTCCGTTTCAAAACCAGGCAGATAAGGTGGCCGATTCAAAGAATTCAGGTCATAGTTTTCCTGTTAATTATAAGAATACCATCTCATTCAGTAGCATTTCCCATCTGAATTCTTCTCATCATTTACTAGTTCTGTCACGCTAAGTCACCCGAGTACATGAGGGCGACCACAGCTGAATGTGGCTGCTAGAGGCTATTAGAAGGAGCATGGCTTTCTGGACAGTGTTTTATTGCTTGAAAAAACTAAAAGAAGGGAGCAGTAATAATCATAGCCACCTCTGTAGAGGCCTACCCCTCAGGCTTGCTGTGTTACACCTGCAGGCTTTATTGTAAGTAGCCAGCTGTGATTGCCAGTCACAAAATGATACCTGTCATTTTTGAAAGCTGCTTCAGATAATCTATAGCCTGGATTAAGATTTCATCTTAAAGTCAGTGTTTAGCCACTCTTTCTGGTGGAATTAGCCCACCCTAGAGGTGGTTATCGTAAACTTTGCAAGGGCTGACCAGCAGACCAAAGGCAGCCAGAGGGCAGACCAGAGAAGAAGGTTGAGCTCCGATTGATTAAGAAGCACAATTACTTGAGTAGCGGCTCCATAGGAACAAAATGCTCCTACCCTACCATTACAGCCCCCAGGATTTTAGGGGATTCCATTTATATTCAGTATGAGATTGTGATATACCATGTGGATACTAATTACCTAATTCATAGACTTGGCTTTTCATGGCCCCAGTAATCAAATAGTATAAATTTCCAGGTAGTATTCTACTTGTTTCCTTAATGACTCCTCAGCTTTTCTTCCCTCCTCTGAATGTGGACAGACCTGTGTGGCCAGAGAGTCTAACGGAAGCCAGGAGCCCAGCACGTCTTGCCAGCCACAGAGCCTTACTCTGCCCAGACAGGAATGCTCGCGGAGATAGAGCAGCTACTCTCCAGAATAAGAGGTTTCTTTTAGAACTCATCCTAAGACGTCAATACGCTTGCTGTCTTTGCCTCCATTGTTCCTAGGTTACAGTATAGCCAGGATATACCCAGTCACTTGGCCGATGAGCATGCGCTGATAGCCTCCTATGTGGCCCGTCTGCAGCACTGTGCACGGTCAGTGGTGGTGCAGCAGCAGTGGGTAGCCAAGACACTTGTTGCATTTTTATTTCCTTGGCAGTGTTCTGGACAGTCCTAGCCGACTGGATGAGGAACACCGTCTTATAGCTCGCTATGCTGCCCGGCTGGCTGCAGAAGCAGGAAACGTGGTAAGTTAATGGAGGATCCCAGGAGAGTAGCAAAAAAAACTTTCTCCCGACTTCCCCACTTTAGACTCGTCCTCCCACTGACTTGAGCTTTAACTTTGATGCCAACAAACAACAAAGACAGCTTATTGCAGAACTGGAAAACAAAAACAGGTAAGAACGCAGAGGCTGAGCCCACTTCCAGAGCAGCCCCTTTCCGTTCACCCATCCTCTCTAGAGAGATCCTGCAGGAGATTCAGCGTCTCCGCCTGGAACACGAGCAGGCCTCCCAGCCCACCCCTGAGAAGGCACAGCAGAACCCCACGCTGCTGGCAGAGCTGCGGCTGCTGAGGTGAGTAGGGACACTCTACCACTTGCCACATGTCTTTATCTGATAGGCTTCTCGTCTTGGATAGGCAAAGGAAGGATGAACTGGAGCAGAGGATGTCGGCCCTGCAGGAGAGCAGGCGGGAGCTGATGGTCCAGCTGGAAGAGCTGATGAAGTTGCTGAAGGTAAGAGCCCGTGGCCCACGCTCAGTTCTTGTAGATAACGTATTTTCTGTCTTTGAATCTCCAGGCTCAGGCCACAGGGTCACCACATACATCGCCCACCCATGGAGGCGGCCGGCCAATGCCCATGCCAGTGCGCTCCACGTCTGCCGGCTCCACCCCCACCCACTGTCCGCAGGACTCGCTGAGCGGAGTCGGGGGAGACGTGCAGGAGGCCTTCGCACAAGGTGAGTTTCTGGAGCAGAGTTCAGCGGGGAGCCTGGCATCCCCATCTGCTCTGCCTCTCCTCAGGTACGAGGAGAAACCTCCGCAATGACCTGCTGGTGGCAGCTGACTCCATCACCAACACCATGTCATCCCTGGTGAAGGAGCTCCATTCAGGTGAAACCCAGAGCTCCCAGCCAGCTTCCTGGGGTCACTGGCCTCCTTGGACTTGTTTTCACAGCAGAGGAAGGTGCAGAGGAAGAAGAAGAGAAGATGCAGAATGGGAAAGACAGAGGTAAAGGCAGCTCAGCAGGACTGCTCGTTTAATCAGTGTGTTGTTTCTGCCCATGCTGCCACAGGTTAGCAGAGGAGCCGGACACAGAGGAAGCTCAGGTGAGTACAAAGAGTCCTCTGCCTCCCCACGGCCCGTGACTAACGGTGAGTGTGTCTTGCGCAGGCACAGAGGACGAGGAGCAAGCTGGCGCCGACATGGCGAAGGCAAGGTCTTCCCCCAGAGGCACATTCCTCTCCATCTTTCCACCGCACACCTGGACCAGGCTTGCAGGCTGCCAGACGTCACTCCACCCGCCAGGGAGAGGGGAGCCAGAGCCGGTGGGAAGCGGGGAGGGGCTGCGTGGCACAGCTAGTGGGCCTCCCCCTGCACAGCCCTGCATGTACTAGCACCTTCATCACTCCCCTCAGGGCATGGTCTCATCTCCGCATCAGGAATTCACCTGGAGGTTGAAAAGAGAAAAGAAAAAGCACCAAGCTCTTGTGTGTTTGTGACCTGATGAAACACT